CGCGCTGGGTTCCTGCGCCTCTGTTTGTTGGAGCTATTACCTTGGAAACATCCCAGCTCTAGGCGGTTGCCAGGGATTTATGGGGATCAGTGGGTGCCAATCCCTGGGTGAAGCCCTCGGGGCTTGTACACAGCACACAGCGCTGTGGCCCCATGGCTCACTTTGCTGTGTGAAGTGGCTCAGTCTCCGGGAGAGTCCTTAGCCAGGCAGGCCTGACGGCAACTGCCAGGTCATGGTGATCTGGAATCGCTGACCAAAGGGAGTCAGTCCTGGTGGGTGGAGGGACTTGGTGGGCAGCCATCGTGATGCCAGGCATGGGGATCGTGTGTCACCCAGGCCTGTGGGTGCCGAGCTTCTGTGGGAGCAGTGAAGTGCCCCCGTGGCCGATGGGCTGGTCACCCCTGCCCCTTTCCTGATGTGACAGTTGTGCCTGGGCCCCGGGAAATTTGCCAGGAGGCCTGGCATTGGCCTGCTCTACTGGAGCGGCCCTGCTGAGCTGTGAGCTGCCCGTCTCCCTGAGGTTCCTAGCCCATTTCAACTCTCCATGTGGATTTGGTCATTCATTCCAGAAGCGTCTGCCGGGCGCTGCTGAGTGTCAGGTTCTGTTTGCCTCCTCTCCTGTACGCTGGAGGCTCTGGGCACCAGCTCTGCAGGGTGGCCTGGCCTTGGGTCTCCAGGGTAGAGCATGGCACTCTCTGCTCCCAGCCCAGTTTCTCTCTGCTTTATCTCCCTGACCCCACCCTGGGCATGGGCCCATTTGCAGCCCCTGTGAAGGGAGACATTGAGCTGTTGCTGGCAGAGGAGGGGCGGCTCCTGGGCACTGCTTGCCAATGGCCTCTCGGCAGCTCTGTGACAGCTGAGCTTTGTTCCCAGCCTAATCTGACCTGGTTCTCCAAAGCATGACTGTTGGCAGCCTGAAAACCTCCAGGACAGGAAACAGGAGTGGCGCAGGGAATGTAAGATGATCCCAGCTTCAAGTCACTGGGCGGCCCTTAGACCCAGGCTGCCTGCTGTCTCTGGCAGGAACTCAAGTCGCTGGTCATCCTCAGAGCGGTGTTGGCCCGGGGCCTTCAGTGGCCTTTGTGTCTGGGTGAGAGGAACCCTGGATGGCCACTCTGCCCTGAGTGTGTGGGTCCCCAGAAGTGCTGGGTTAGGGGGCACGGAGGGCCAGAAAGTCCCCTTTGGAGCGCTGGACTCTCTCGCTGACTCCTACCCCACCCCGGCCTGGGGTTTCAGAGAAGGGGTCCAGGCAGGAGTGTCATCTTTTCTCAATGGGGATGTGGCTTCAGTCTCTGTCCAGGTGGGTGCATTGCTCTCTTTCCGGCTCCTCCCAGGC